GTGTCTGTTTTCCTGGTTCTTTATGGAAGAGAACCAAGCTGAAGGCCTTGGCATGTATGTAGAAAGGGCCCTTTCTCTGGCAGGCTCATGCTTGGGCCTCTGCGTGAGAAGCAGGATTGATTTCTGGGATGGCACGGCTCCCTGCTGCCTGTCGGGAAGTAGAGCAGCCTTGCGGAAGCTGCAGGTCGCCTTCTTTCTGAGGTCTCACAGCTGTAGCTGCTTGCCTCTGACACGGCCTTCGCAGACTTGCGGTTGGGGTGGTTCCCAGGGGTACAGAGCTCAGAGGCTGTGGTAGAAGCTGCCGGGAAGCTTGCCTGGGGTTCCTGTGGGCAGTCTGGGCTGTGCCATGACAGCCAGCTTGCCTCCTGAGATGAAGGCACGGCACACAGCAGGATGGCAGTCATGTAGTGCTTGGGCCCAGAGCTGTTGGCCATAGTGGGCCTGGGTTTTAAAGCCCTGACTTGCCTAACAGACAGTATTGCTGTGGGCAGCTCACTCAACCCTCTGACTCTCAGTCTCTTTATCTGGATCACTGGGACGCTCACATCCCTTGGGGTTGTGAGAACTGGGGATCATGCATGCCTGTGTGCGGCACTGAGACCCACAGAGCACGCCCGCAGGCTTGCTAGGCCGCTGGGCTTTTTATTCAATTTAAGTCCCGAGCCTGTCCTGATGCTTTAAAACATTGCGGCCTTTGCAGGCTGTTATTAGGCACATTTTGCTGTATAAACTAAAGGGCATTAGTTAACCTGCTTTCACAGTGACTTGTTTGTTTTTAGGATACCGAAGTGTATAAAGCTACAGTAAAAGATGACCTCACCAAGTGGCAGAATGTTCTGAAGGCTCATAGCTCTGTGGACTGGTTAATAGTGATAGTTGAAAATGATGCCAAGAAAAAAAACAAAACCAACATCCTTCCCCGAACCTCTATTGTGGACAAAATAAGAAATGATTTTTGTAATAAACAGAGTGACAGGTAAGTGTATCTTTAATTTTACCTCATTTGGTTAATACTTGACATGATACAGATTGCTGGCTTCCTGGGTAGTAATAAATATTTACTCAGCAATCTCGAGTGAGTGTCCATGGGGTGCTGTCAAGGAGACCTGGTGCCTGTCCTTGTGGAGTTCCTGTTTAGGCAGGCAAAGAACTCGAAGCAGTCATCCCCCGAGTGTGCTGCCTGGGAGGAGCGGGTCTTGGGCCCATAGTCCTGGGAGGCCTCTTGGTGGGTCCTTTCTGAAGACTGACAGCAGCAGCTCCTGCAGTTCTTCTGTAGAACGGGTCCTTAAAGGTTTTTGTTTTTTTTTTGAAATGACGGCACCTGTGTTTTTTTCTTTACCTTAACACCTGAGAGTTCCTAAGAACACAAGTTATAAAATGCTGACCTAACCCCTTCAGAAACTGTGAAAGGGAATCCTGAAACTTTGGCAGTTAATAGATTGTATGGGCTTTCTCCGCCTTGCCCTGCTCTCTCTCCTGGGGTAGCTCACTCCCTTTCTCTTCAGTGATGCCATTGCCAGCTGAGCCAGCCAGCACGTTAACTCCTCTATAACCGATGGTCTGTATCTCGTAGCTTAGCACTGGAACTCACCCAAGGCCTGGGGATTCAGGGGCGAACATGGACCCTGCCCTGGTCCAGCAGGTCATTATAGCCATGGTCACCATGCTTATGGTGGCGAGGGTTCAGATGGAGGTACATGCTCATTGTAGAATTATTAGAAAAAGGTAATGAGCAAAAAGAAAATGGATATTAACTCTTAGTATTTTGGTATGTATGTTCTGAGACTTTTTTTCTTTATGCATACATAATACGTGTGTGTATTTTAAGTTAATATAACGTTATGTGTTGTTTATACTTGTTTTTTTCACTCAATATATTGTAAAGATTTTCCACAAACAATAAATGCATTTCCAGACTCTCAGTGTTAGTGAGTGGATAATATTCCATAGTATTAATGTGCCGTAAGTTATTTATACATTCTGCTGCTGGGCTTAGGTTATTGCTTACTTATCGTTATAAACAACAATATTAGAATACTTTTCTAGCTCAAATGTTGTGAGCATCCTTAATTATTTCAGGATACCTTCCCTAAAGGAAAATTGCTTGGTAACAGATTTTGTGCATTTTTTGGGCTTTTGCTAGTTACGAGGCTGGTAGAGGCAAGGGTTGACTTGTGATCAGCAGTGTGACTTGTGACAGCAGTAGCCGTTGTGGTGTCTCGCTGAGGCTGCAGCCGGGAGCCCCTTGTTCCACATGTGCCTCCAGCCCCTGCAGTCTGCGCGCCTGGGGGGATCACGCCGCTCTCCAGATTGGCCCACCATCCCTGACTTCATTCGTTGTTTTGGGCTCTCCTTTTCTGAGTTAATGATTTAGGCTTGATGTGAACTTCTGAAGTGTAGTTCTTTTTTACTTAAAAAAAATTGATGATGATATAGAAACAGGATCTAATAGAGATAGGACATTTCATGACTGTGTATCTGATTGACCTCTGAAAACAGTTACTGTTTTGGTGGTTGGCACTTGTTAAGTTTCCATTTCCATTCACCCCTGTAGGCGCACAGGAGAATTCGCGTCTGGTCGGGAATAAATGTTGGTAATTATAATCCTTGAGAATGCCTTAAGGATAAACTACCTAACTCATAGGTTCTAGCAAGCTCCTACTGTGGATAAATACAAGTTAGTCCTCTGGGGGACCTTTGGAGTGAGCGGCTCTGGTCCCTTTGTCTTTGAGGGAAGAAAGTGTGCAGTGGGGTGGATTGAATGGAATTAAAGCCAGCCACCAAGTTATAAGTTTTCTTCTTGGTTCTGGTTGTTCACATGGTGGAACATGTAGAGTGTATGCTGCTTCACTGTTTTGTCCACTGATTTATAATTCCATGAATTTAGCCATGCCTCCAAAGGATATGCTGGGGCACGGAAAAAAGGAACTTAGAGTCAGTTCATTTTGCTACTTTTTGGTAATTCAAGTAAAATATTTACTAAGGAGAACTGGTGAAGCTCATAGAATCAATGTTTTAAAATTATTTCTGAGTTCAGATTTATTAATCATCTTTCTAGATTACTATTACCAAGGCTAAAGAAATTTACCATTTCCAGCCTATCAGATAAATACGTTGCCTTGTCCAAATCTGTTGGGAACTTTGTGTAATTTCGTGTGTTTGACCTTTTTACATCATGGGTTCAGCCTCTTTGTAATTAAACTGTTTGCTCTATATGTTAAGCCATGTTCTAAGCCTTTATTTGTTAATTGTTTATTAACCTTCCCCTTCAAGAGCTCACAGGCTAGTGGGAGGGATAGAGGTCCAGAGAAGGGGAGTGTTTTCCTGTGAGGCCCACAGCCTAGCAGCAGTGTGGGCAGAGCAGTTGGGATGGTGATTGGGGGAGGTTTGTGAAGATGCCACGCCTGGGTGGAAGGAATGTTCTCATGAAGAGAGGAGAGCGGGAGAAGGTCAGCAGGCTTGAGCTGGGAAGCAGAGGAAGTAAAGTGAGACATCGTGGTCCTTTTGTGCTGTGCTGAGAAATCTAAATTTATCCTGTCGATCCCAAGGAACCAAAATGGATTTTGAAGGAGGCAGGGAACTGAGTGAGGCGTGATCACATTATTTTACAGAGGACTCAGAGCTGCGTCTTTGGCTCAGGGCTCATGTAAATCCCTTTCCCCCTTTCCAGTTGATTCTATAGCAAACTCTCCTTTGAATTTCTGTAGAACTTACTGCTCGTGTTCATGACCAGTTCATGATGAAGCCTTTTCCTAACCTGGTTTCTTACCGCCTGCCTCATGTTTTTGACTGTTTATAGACGGAAGAAGCTAGATGCGGTGGCTTATGCCTATAATCCCAGCACTTTGAGAGGCCGAGGCAGGAGGATTGTTTGAGCCCAGGAGTTCGAGACCAGCCTGGGCAACATAGCAAGACCTCACCTTTACAAAAAAATACAAAAATTAACCAGGCATGGTGGTGCGTGCCTGTGATCCCAGCTACTGGGGAGGATCACTGGAGCCTGGGAGGTGGAGGTTGCAGTGAGCCAAGATTGTGCCACTGCACTCCAGCCTGGGCCACAGAGCAAAACTCTGTCTCAAAAAAAAAAAAAAAAGGAGGAGGAAGGAAGAAAATTGCCGCTCAGGACAATGGCAGCTGCTGAGTCGTGGTGCTGTGCATGGAGGGTCTTTCCCAGATAGTCTGTTCATGTCTTTGCAGGTGTGTTGTGCTCTCCGACCCCTTGAAGGACTATTGCTTCTTATGTCTTTTACCAAAAACCTAGGCAAGTTTGAGGATGACATGAGAACCTTGAGGGAGAAGAGGACTGAGCCAGGCTGGAGCTTTTGTGAATATTTCATGGTTCAGGTACTTGACTCATTACAGAACTAGACAGTTCCGTTTTTTTAAAAAACGTATCTTGGGCGAATAGGAGGAGCTTGCCTTTGTTTTCGAGATGCTGCAGCAGTTCGAGGACGCCCTGGTGCAGTACGACGAACTGGACGCCCTCTTCTCTCAGTATGTGGTCAACTTCGGGGCCGGGGGTGAGTAGTGGCACTTCAGTAACGCATGCTTTATCAGCACCTTTCATGATGTGTGTTTGTTTAGATGGTGCCAACTGGCTGACTTTTTTCTGCCAGCCAGTGAAGAGCTGGAACGGATTGATCCTCCGAAAACCCATAGATATGGAGAAGCGGGAATCGATCCAGAGGCGAGAAGCCACCCTGTTAGATCTGCGCAGTTACCTGTTCTCTCGCCAGTGCACCTTGCTGCTCTTCCTGCAGAGGCCGTGGGAGGTGGCCCAGCGCGCCCTAGAGCTGCTGCACAACTGCGTGCAGGAACTGAAGCTCTTAGAAGTGAGTCGGCTGTTTTCCCAATTTACCCGTTTCCCCTCACACGTTCGCATTTGCACCCCCACAGGTCTCTGTCCCACCTGGTGCTCTGGACTGCTGGGTGTTTCTGAGCTGTCTGGAGGTGTTGCAGAGGATAGAAGGCTGCTGTGACCGGGCACAGATCGACTCAAACATTGCCCACACTGTGGGGCTATGGAGCTATGCCACAGAAAAGGTGCCTACCTGCCCAAGTGTGGAATGCTCACGAATTAATTGAAATTGTGGATTTATCTTAACAGTTAAAGTCCTTGGGCTATCTATGTGGACTTGTGTCAGAGAAAGGACCTAACTCAGAAGATCTCAACAGGACAGTTGACCTTTTGGCAGGTTTGGGAGCTGAGCGACCAGAAACAGGTACTTTTTTGTATATACCTGTGTGAGTGGTGTGAAGAGGGACTCTCGTTTCTTTCTGTTTAAGCCAACACAGCTCAGAGTCCTTATAAGAAACTGAAAGAAGCATTATCGTCAGTGGAAGCTTTTGAAAAACACTACTTAGTAAGTATTAACAAGTGTTCAATGTCTGTTCTAAGTACATAATTGTGTTTTTACTTCCCCACAGGATTTGTCCCATGCCACCATTGAAATGTATACAAGCATTGGGAGGATTCGATCTGCTAAGTTTGTTGGAAAAGATCTGGCAGAGTTTTACATGTAATTGATTTTGTACTTTTCTTTGAATTCTATAATGAAAGCTACTGTTTGTTGACTTTGCAAGGAGGAAAAAGGCTCCACAAAAGGCAGAAATCTATCTTCAAGGAGCACTGAAAAACTACCTGGCTGAGGGCTGGGCACTCCCCATCACACACACAAGGAAGCAGCTGGCCGAATGTCAAAAGCACCTTGGACAAATTGAAAAGTATCCTTTAATGTTTTCATGAAGCAGGAAAAGCCTCTCCACGCTCCTTACCTCTCCGCTCCAGCTACCTGCAGACCAGCAGCCTCTTAGCCAGTGACCACCACCTCACTGAAGAGGAGCGCAAGCACTTCTGCCAGGAGATACTTGACTTTGCCAGCCAGCCGTCAGACAGCCCAGGTAAGACCAGTTCTTACAACTTGACTAGGAATGGGGAGTCACTTACGATAATGTCTATTTACAGGTCATAAGATAGTGCTACCCATGCATTCCTTTGCACAACTGCGAGATCTCCATTTTGATCCCTCCAATGCCGTGGTCCACGTGGGCGGCGTTTTGTGCGTTGAGATAACCATGTACAGCCAGATGCCTGTGCCTGTTCACGTGGAGCAGATTGTGGTCAATGTCCACTTCAGCATTGAGAAAAACAGCTACCGGAAGACTGCGGAGTGGCTTACCAAGCACAAGACGTCCAATGGGATCATTAACTTTCCACCCGAGACCGCACCTTTCCCTGTATCCCAAAACAGTTTGCCCGCGCTGGAGTTGTATGAAATGTTTGAGAGAAGCCCATCTGATAACTCCTTGAACACGACTGGGATTATCTGCAGAAACGTCCACATGCTCCTGAGAAGGCAGGAGAGCAGCTCCTCTCTAGAGATGCCCTCAGGGGTGGCTCTGGAGGAGGGTGCCCACGTGCTGAGGTGCAGCCACGTGACCCTGGAACCAGGGGCCAACCAGATAACATTCAGGACTCAGGTATGCGTTCAGGGTGGGAACTTGACTTTCAAGTGGTTTCAAATGCCTGATTCTTTGACTCTAGGCCAAGGAACCTGGAACGTATACACTCAGGCAGCTGTGCGCCTCGGTGGGCTCCGTGTGGTTCGTCCTCCCTCACATCTACCCCATTGTGCAGTACGACGTGTACTCACAGGAGCCCCAGCTGCACGTGGAGCCGCTGGCTGGTGAGTGGGGTCCCCAGCCTTTGAGGAGGCGTTATTGGCTCACTCAACCTAATGGTCAATGCAGAGGACTTCTGGGCCCAAATGTGCAGGGATTTCCCCCTGCCAGCAAGCAAGCAGTCGGTCCTGCAATTCAGTTCTGACCCTGTCTACTGGAGCTGGCGTCAGACACCACAGGGTGAGGGCTCAGTCCCCAAGACAGTCCCCCCCGCGGTGCTGAGCCACGATCTCTTTTCCTTTAGATAGCCTTCTGGCAGGCATTCCTCAGAGAGTCAAGTTCACTGTCACTACCGGCCATTATACGATAAAGAATGGAGACAGCCTGCAGCTTAGCAATGCCGAAGCCATGCTCATCCTGTGCCAGGCGGAGAGCAGGGCTGTGGTCTACTCCAACACGAGAGGTGAGGTGCCGCCCACCCAGGCCCAAGGAGGAAGCTTTGAAGTGACTTTTTCTGTCCTTCGTAGAACAGTCTTCTGAGGCCGCGCTCCGGATTCAGTCCTCCGACAAGGTCACGAGCATCAGTCTGCCTGTTGCGCCTGCGTACCACGTGATCGAATTTGAACTGGAAGTTCTCTCTTTACCTTCAGCCCCAGCACTCGGAGGGGAGAGTGACATGCTGGGGATGGCAGAGCCCCACAGGAAGCATAAGGACAAACAGAGAACTGGCCGCTGCATGGTTACCACAGACCACAAAGTGAGTAGGGACAGTGGAGGAGCTTAGCTTGTGGTCTGAGAGTGTCTTTGTGCTTCCTCCTCAGGTGTCGATTGACTGCCCGTGGTCCATCTACTCCACAGTCATCGCACTGACCTTCAGCGTACCCTTCAGGACCACACACAGCCTCCTGTCCTCAGGAACACGGTAACGGAGGCGTAGCGTGCGGGCCCTGGCTTTCAAAATAATACTTTTTGTTTTTCCACTTTAGGAAATATGTTCAAGTTTGTGTCCAGAATTTGTCAGAACTTGACTTTCAGCTGTCAGATAGTTATCTTGTAGATACCGGTGATAGTACCGACCTGCAACTAGTACCACTGAACACGCAGTCCCAGCAGGTAAACATTGTGTAGACCTGAGCATAAACTTCGTGTGAGCAGTGACCCCCAACTCTCTTTCCAGCCCATCTACAGCAAGCAGTCGGTGTTCTTCGTCTGGGAACTCAAGTGGACAGAAGAGCCTCCCCCTTCTCTGCATTGCCGGTTCTCTGTTGGATTTTCCCCAGCTTCTGAGGAACAGCTGTCTATCTCCTTAAAGCCGTATACTTATGAATTTAAAGTGGAAAATTTTTTTGTAAGTGATGTATTATTTTGGGAGGGTGGGGGTTTCCTTTCTATTCTCTCCCTTTCCTGCCCAGACATTATACAACGTGAAGGCTGAGATCTTTCCCCCTTCGGGAATGGAGTATTGCAGAACAGGCTCCCTCTGCTCCCTGGAGGTTTTGATCACGAGGCTCTCAGACCTCTTGGAGGTGGATAAAGATGAAGCACTGACTGAATCTGATGAGCATTTTTCGACAAAGCTTATGTATGAAGGTAGGTGGTCTCGAACCCATGGGCTCAAGCAGCCTGGATGACACATCGCTTCCTCTCGTTTCAGTTGTCGACAACAGTAGCAACTGGGCAGTGTGTGGGAAAAGCTGCGGTGTCATCTCCATGCCAGTGGCTGCTCGGGCCACTCACAGGGTCCACATGGAAGTGATGCCGCTCTTCGCCGGGTATCTCCCCCTGCCCGACGTCAGGCTGTTCAAGTACCTCCCCCATCATTCTGCACACTCCTCCCAACTGGACGCTGGTAAGGACTTTGGAAGAAAAAGTTTACCTTCAAGCTTGGGTCTAACTTCCTGTGTGTTTTGCAGACAGCTGGATAGAAAACGACAGCCTGTCAGTAGACAAGCACGGGGACGACCAGCCGGACAGCAGCAGCCTCAAGAGCAGGGGCAGCGTGCATTCGGCCTGCAGCAGCGAGCACAAAGGCCTACCCATGCCCCGGCTGCAGGCACTGCCGGCCGGCCAGGTCTTCAACTCCAGCTCGGGCACACAAGTCCTGGTCATCCCCAGCCAAGATGACCACGTCCTGGAAGTCAGTGTAACATGACAACGCCAGGGTGAACACACGCCACTTCCCAGCTAGGAGTGCACTTTATGGGACTGTGACTGGACTCTTCCGTTCTGGCTCCAGCCAGACCTTCAGTGGTCCTGCCTGGCCGTGGGGACATCAGAGAGTGTCATCACGCAGCTGGCCAGCTGAGTTCTGTTGTTGTTTTCATGCCGCCTGTGATCTCAGATTCCTGCTTTTCTCACCCCGTCCCCATGCTGGTGTCCGACGCCGCTTACTCAGAGCCCTGGCCTCCCTCCCCCTACCTCACACGCTGCTCATGAAAGTTTCCACCCACGCTGTCTCCACGGAACAGCCTCCGTCTGCTGGCTCTTCGTGGAAGGCCATTTGTCTTTCAGGTAGACACTCAGCAGCCCTCACGGTCTTAGTGACGTGTGTGCCTTTCTGGTCACACAGCTGCCCAGTTTCCTGATCGGGGTGGATTTGTGTCCCCTAAGGGGTAAAACAGCCGTTTACCGCAGATCCTCTCATTGTGCTTTTCTAGAATAACACCCTTCTAGGGGAGGCGGGTGGGGGAGGGAGGGATCATAACCCCTTCTGTGCCTTGGGATGCCGGAGCTGGGGGACCTGGAGGCCCATCAGCCGGAGCCACGTGAAAGGTACTGAAGAAAGCTGAGACCCGGCTGTGAGGAGCGCCTCAGCGGTGAGGTGGTTTAGGGATAAATGTTTCTGGAACCCTGTGGTCCCCCATAATGTTGATAGAATATCATATGCACTGGGAGTTAAATATATTTAATTTAATGATCATTATATATGTGGGGGTTAATATGTTGTTTTTCTGTCCCTTTAAAGTCTTTACATGTAATTGTAGCTGTATAATCGTTATTTTTCTTTTGCATCTTAAGTCTTAGAAATTAAGATATTCCATCGTGAGGATGAGAGAGGTCCTCAGTGTGTTTTTGGTCTGGTTGTAGGGAAGGACTCAAGTCCTGGAATGTCCTCCACTGGTCTACTGAGTTGCAGTCACACTGTTCCAATGGATTATTTGCTTTCGGTTGTAAATTTAATTGTACATATGGTTGATTTATTATTTTTAAAAATACAGACTAACTGATGTAATGTTTATGTATAAGTTGCACCAAAAATCAAGGACAAAAATAAGTGTGTTTGTTTTTACAGGTGTGAAAGTCACAGCTTGTAAATAAGTGTTGTATGTATTAAACCTTTTCCAGTTCTCCAAAGCGATGTATTTTTGTACACTTGAAATAGAGTACTCTTAATTTACTGGGCAAATGTGCTTGGAATTGAACTTGACAAGATTAGCTCAAGCAGATAGAGTCGGGTCCAGCAGTGGGTGGCCCTCGTGTGAATCCCCGTGGATGTGCAAGTTGTGGAGAGAAGGAGCACCGGGTTCCTGCCCAGCACTGTGCTTGCGGGAGGCGGTGGGGCATGGGAGGAAGGAGGCACAGACCGGGGAAATATGACAGCCGTCATTTCCAGTATTCTCTGTGTTGTCTTTTAGCTCATTCAATAAATAAAGGTGGTGTGATTTTTTTTTCCTCCTGTCTTTTTCATTTGTAGAAACTGGAGACGTGTAAAGAAGATAAATAATTGTGTAATTAAACTTTCCAGAAATTTATCTTCCTCATGTGCAGTTTAACAAACTTGGTCAAACTAGTTAGCAAATTAGAACTTCAGAATCTAATGATAGTTTAGGGTTTCTAAAATAAGGTTTTTTATTGTAAAAATTGACGATTGCCCTGCATTTCTACCAAGTCCTGTGAATAAAGAGATGGGAGATTTGATTCCGTCAGAAGAGACTGTAATCCGTGTCGTCAGCCTGGGAGCCTTCCCCAGTGTAATGTAGCTTTCTCTCTTACCTTCTGGAAGAGGGAATGTTTCATTTATTACTGTTTGATTTTCTTGTATCTGGTTCTACTCCCAGGATGAAATTATCCAACTACATATATATTTAGAGGAAGAAAGTGAAGGGGAAATTTAAAATGTTTACGGCGCTTAATTGCCTGGAAATGAAATGAAATCAAATTTATCAGTTTTTTTCCCCCTAATTACCCAAAAGATCTTTTGCAAACTATGTTACATGAATGCTTCTGCCTCTTTAAGACAAAGAAGAATGTCACCCAAAATTGTCATTTTTTTCTTAATGTTCATCATAAAAGTCCTAAAAGAGTAACTGTAATTGGATGTTTATTGTTTTTATCTAAAGTAAGGTGTATGTGTTTGAGACAAGCTGGTTTTGTTGATAAAGAGATGTTAAATAATTGTGAAGCCAGATATGCAATGTGTATCTGAAAAGCAAGGAATTTGCAGCCGTTTTACAAATATCTGTGGAACATGTAAATACTGTCAAATGGAAAATAAAATAAGTTATAATTTTTGTGAATTTCATGGGATGTCCTATGATTGGAAAAATTATAACTCTTCTGATTCTAATGTGGAAATTGTTGTATTTAATCTGAAAATGACTTTACCTACAACAGTTCCATTGTCAGCACAGCCTAGGAAGGTCAGATCCTGTATTAATTACTCTTAGTGGAGATGCCAGATATCCCATACAGAATTAGCAGAGAAAATACACACAGGCTTCTATTCAAATTTTCTTTAGTGCTTAAAATTAAGTTTTAAAATGAAATCAGACACTGCAGGTTTGTATATAAAATGAAAAGCTATACTACTTTTTACAAAAGGGCAAACTGGGCTGATGTAAATGTTTTACTTTCAACTGTGTTCTTTAAAATAAATCCTACCTGGTTTTTAAATTTTATTTTTCATGAAAATGCTCCTTTCTCTACATTTATTCATCCTATATACATCAGGCTGTAAGACCCCCCCCAGTCATCATTAATACAATGTGTTGGGATTCTGTGACTGGAAAAGGTGACAAGTTGGTGACTTTGACACTGCAGGTATTCCATTTTCATGGTTTACTATGAAAAGTCATTTTTCATATTATGTAATATATTGTTAGATTAAAACCATTGTATTAAGACTTTAAAATGTAAGCATTGTAATTCTGAAAATACACATTTTAAGAAGAAACTATTTTGCACTGGATCTTTTGCTGCGACATG